GGGCCCCTCAGCTGTCAGAGGAGAGCGGCTGGGCCAGCTGGCAGGTTGGCCATCTCAAGCAACTGGATTACCAAAGCTCCAGAGCCCTGGGCTCGGCCCTCAGGTTCTGATACTACAGATCTGGGGTGGGGCCAGGGATTTTGTTTTGAAGGCTTGCCATGGTTCTGGTGAGCCAGGTTCGCACTGCAGGTATAAATGGGCTGAGCCTGGCTGCTGAGTGGAGAACCAGGAGCCAGCCAGAGGCCTTCTGGTGGCACCTGCAGCTGAGCCCAGGCCTGCGAGGGGACGGTGTCCAGTGCAGGGCCGAGCTGTACAGGCTCACTGGGCGCCTACCAGGGGTCCAGGGCTGCAGATTCCAGTGAACAAAGCCCTCCCTGCCCTCCTGAAGCCTGCACTTGAGGGGCAGGTCCAGAGCTCTGCCACCATATGTCTGGAAGCCCTCCATCCAGCCTCAGGCCGCTGTAAGCTGCAGAGAGCGGAGAGGGAAAGGCCCTGAGCTGGGGACACAGGGAGCCTGCACACTCCCTCTCACGTAGACCCTGAGACAGGCAGGGCTGAGAGAGCCACTCTGGGCTCCTCAGCTGGCGGGACCTGCTCGGACCTCCTGCCATGCCAGTGGGGGTGGGGGGGGGGTGCTGTAGGAATGGCTGGGGCTCTGGGTGGTGAGGATCCCCTGCCCTCTTCGGAGGGCCTATGTCTGTAGGGTGTGTAATGGACTACGTCACAGATGAGGAAACTCCGGCACACAGAGATGAAGTGACTTGTCCGGCTAGTAAGAGGCAAGGTCAGGACCTCAACTGAGATCTGACTCCACAGTGTGTGCTCTTATTCCTTGGACAGCAACACTAGAACAAGATCGGGTTTGGCACCTATTAGCCAACAGCATCAATAAGAACAAAAACAAGCCTCGGGGGAGACTGCTGGCCCTGCCCCAGGGCAGGTGCTGACGCAGGCTTGGAATGAAGGCCCTTTGTGAGGTGGCCCTGGGAGCCGGCAACGGGTTCCGTCCTGCCAGCATAGGGACGACAGGAGCCAGGACCCGTGTAGGAGATGGTTCTCGCCATGCTGGGGGCTCTGCACCCCCGGGCTGGGCTCAGCCTCTTCCTCCACCTCATCCTGGCAGTGGCACTGCTTCGCTCCCAGCCTCTGAGGTGACTCCTGGGGCACAGAGGGCAGGGCACTTGCCAGGGCTGAGCACCCCGACATCTCCCACAGGTCTCAGCGGTCTGTTCCTGAGGCATTTTCCGCCCCCCTGGAACTCTCGCAGCCACTTTCCGGCCTGGTGGATGGTAGTATCTCTCTTGTCCCCTTCCCCTACCCACCTACCACCCATGCCCTCTTTTCTCTCTTTAGACTATGGCATCCTCCCCAAGCACCCAAGGCCGCGAGGGCCTCGACCCCTCCTGTCTAGGGCCCAGCAGCGCAAGCGGGACGGGCCCGACCTTGCCGAGTATTACTATGATGCACACCTATGACCCAAGGCCCTCATAAAGATACCATGTGTGACAAAGGCTTGGCTTTCCTGGGCTGGGAGCGAGACGG